ATTCACCATGCTATCAAAACAGATTAACTTTTGAACTTCTAAGAAAACACTAGTCAGTGCACCCACCAAACCACAATTTCCTTTCCTTTTTTTTTTTTTTTTTTGAGACAGAGTCTTGCTCTGTCACACAGTCTGGAGTGCAGTGGCGTGATCTTGGCTCGCCACAACCTGTGCCTCCTGGGCTCAAGCGATTCTCATGCCTCAACCTCCCCAGTAGCTGGGACTACAGGCATGCTCTACCACGCCCAGCTAATTTTTGTATTTTTAGTAGAGACGGGGTTTCTTCATGTTGGCTAGGCTGATCTCGAAATCCTGACCTCAGCTGATCTGCCCTCCTAGGCTTCCCAAAGTGCTGGAATTACAGGCATAAGCTACTGCACCCAGCCTTCTTTCATCTTTTTGTCTTTCATCATTTTATGTGCTGGGCTTTCTTTTTACATTTTATTTATTTTAGTAAGAAATAACTTCCAGTGTAAAAGTATGTGTAAGTATGCCACCTTCTGGATAACAAGAGGGGGTAAAGATACTTATATGTAGTTTCTTGTAACTCTGCAGAACATCTTTGTAAGGATACAGAGGAATGAGGGAACACTGGTTACCTCCCAGGAGAAGAGCTGGGTGTCTAGCAGGCAGGGTGAGAAGGGGACTTTTTACTTACACCCTTTTGTATCTTTGGGGGTGGCACCATATAAATTATCTCACTTCCTTAGATATGCAACACAAGCTAATAATTTTATGTCTAATATTTTGAAGGTGTTATTCAAGTGCCTTCCCATGAATGTTCCTGCCAAATTAACATAGCTGAGGGAAAATAGGGCTTAGGTACTTGGTCAGTAAATGACATCTGTGGACTGTGAGGGAGGAAGTTCAACTCAGTTGTCTAACATCTCTTGGGTTTTATGGTCATTTTCTATTTTTAAAATTCTTTTATTTTCTTCCTGATTCAATTAACAAGTTTTTATTTAGTGCCTACTCTTTGCCCAGTACTGTCCTAGGAATCCTAGGAGATATAAAAGAAGCCGTCATGAAACAACTTTTACAGTTCTTGCCAAGTGTGGAGATCACTGTGGAATGGTGTGGCTAGCCGCGCGGCTGCCCGCATTCCAACTCTCTGAGGTCACGGGCCGCCGCCGCCTCCCCGGATCCGCCCGCCCGGCTCAGGGGGAGGGACGCCTGGGCCCGGCCGCCCCGCTGCTCCGGCCGCGCGTCCCGCGTCGGTCCGACGGTCTGTCCGTCCTCCTGCCACCCCCCGCCCCCACGGGGCTTCTTTGTGCGGCGCTCCTCGCCGGCCGGTCCCACCTCCAGGCCTCGCCCCTCGCCGTCGCCACCGCCGGACTCTGCCCAGGGGAATGGTCTGCGAGCCGGGTTTTTGGAGACAGGAAGTGAGGCGTGCGAGCCCCATGAGCGCGCCGCGGCCCGGGCTGGCGTGCGGGTGCGGCTGCGGCGGCCGCGCGGCGGGGCCCCGGGAGGCGGGTCGCTGAGCGGGGCGCGCGGCCCCGAGGATGCGGGAGCGGGAGCGGGAGCAGGTGAGGGCGCGGTCCCCGGCCGGCGG